GTGACACCATGGTGGGGTATTACTGAGCAAAGGGGAAAAGGAGGGAGGGAGAGGAGGTAAGAATATACAAGGCTCCGCTGGGCGCGGTGGCTCAGGTCTGTAATCCCAGCACTTTGGGAGGCCAAGGCAGGCGGATCACAAGATCAGGGAATCGAGACCATCCTAGCTAACACGGTGAAACCCCATCTCTACTAAAACTACAAAAAAATTAGCCGGGCGTGGTGGCGGGCCCCTGTAATCCCAGCTGCTCGGGAGGCTGAGGCAGGAGAATGGCGTGAACACGGGAGGCGGAGCTTGCAGTCAGCCGAGATTGCGCCACTGCACTCCAGCCTGGGCGACTGAGCGAGACTCCCGTCTCCAAATAAATAAATTAATTAATTAAAGAATACACAAGGCTCCACTGGGTTACTGGGTGTGCTGTAGGGAGATTTTATTGAATCCCATACTCCCATATTGGAAGAACACTCAAGCCCATTTACAGTGTGGGACTAATGCTGAGAGGTTGAGTCACATTGGCAGGAAAGAGCAGAGCCAGGAACTGAAGCTAGGTCTGTGACTTAGAGCCGGCACTCTTTCCACTGCAGAGGGGAGAGGTCTCAAGGCAGAACCTGGGGCTGTGCACACCGCGGGAAGGGCAGAGGCCCCTGGAAACGAACAGGAGCAGGAGGCCCAGGGCTGCGCAGCAACCAAGGAGGACACGAGGAAGGTGCTTGTGCCACCGGTGGAAGACGTGGCTTTGGCTTTTAGGCTCCCCTCGGGGCAGGAGCAGATCAAAGAGCCTAGCCCCAGCTTCGGTGGTGGGTGGGGGGTCCTCCCGGCAGCGGGGAGCGTGGGCACCAGCATCCTCAGCCTGCGGCTCCCAGGCGAGTGTGGGAGGGCAGAGCCCAGAGAATTGGAGGTGGGGCCAATGTGGGCCCCGCCCCCAACCATTGTGTCGGAGAGGGAAGTGGACGAGCTCCTCGGTAAGAACCAATGAGGATGTGGTATGCAAATAAGCAAGTGGAGGCCGCCAGCCGACTTCCTCGCACTGTGCAGCTGCTCCAGTGAGGGCGCAGACTGTACTGGCCTGTGCGGAGCAAGGCGGTGTTTCTGGTGAGTCTGTTGATTCTGGGCTGGGGTGAAAGCCCCGATGACTCTGGAAACTGCCTGCCTGCAGACGCATGGGGGCCATGGAGCAGAGGAAGGGCTGGATGCATGAAGGAGGCGGGGTGCGGGGAGCGAGGGACCCGCAGACTCCAGGGCCACAGATGCGTGGACCTATTGGAGACCCTCAGGTTGTCTCCCCACCCCACGCAGAGAGGAATGCGCAGCTGAAGAGAGAGGTGGGCAGCAGGCCCGGTCACCTGCCAGGTGACCACATGGCCAGGTGCCGCCACCACTCGGGTTACCTGGCCGATGACGAGGCCAGCCACTCCATGTGCAGTGCACGGGTAAGTGTGCCCAGCAGGGCGCCGACCCTTGACCCTGCCCCCTGTGACATACCTGTCTGCTCAGGTGCAGCTGCCCAAGAAGCCACTGGTCCCAGAAATGCGGCCAGCCTGCAAGCCGGGCCGTGTGCCACACCCACCATCCACATGTGGCAGCTCAGCACTCCAGGGCCAACGCCGAAACAAGAGGCACCCTCAGCCCTTTGGCCACTTTCTGGATTTCCTAACTGAGAGCCAGGTCCTGGACAGCCTGGAGACAGTGGTGGAGAAGGCGACTGAGCGCATGGCTGCCATGAAGACGGAGGCTGGGGTGCCGCTTGTGGAGGTGCAGGACCCAGTGGAGGTGCCAAGTGGTGGACGGCGGGCACATGCCCGGCCCAGCCTCAGCACCGTACACCGGCACCGTGTACGGCCGACCCTCTGCACTGGACACCCCAACAACTACCCATCCAGCTCCAGCTCCATGTCCAACTGCCATAGCAGCCTCATGGCCGGCTGTCTGGGCTCCCACAGCCGGGACAGTGACCTAGGTGCCCAAGGCTCATTGCCACCTGTGAGGGACAAACTCCTGCTGGAGAAGAACCTCAAGCGGCTGCTACAGCTGGAGAGGGAAGGGGTGAGAGCCAGGGCCATGGCTGGGTGGGGTGGGAACACTTCACAGAGTCACCCTCTTTCTGCAGAAAGGCCTCAGTCAGTCCTGCTCCCAGAGGGACTCCCTGCTGTGGGATTCGCTGGGTAGCCAGACCAGCTTTCAGTGGACACAGGAGCAGCCCTTGTCCTGGTTCTCAGGGCTGCTGGGCTCAAGCTCTGGCGTGCCTGAAGCATCAGAGCCGAGGCCTGGAGAACAGGAGCCAATCTTCCGCAAGCGAGAGTTCAATAAGGAGATCAAGTCATTACTGAGCCAGCTGGAGTCCCTCGACCTGCCTGGCTACTGTCCGCTCCGTGAGCCCCATCGCACGCTGAACTTCCTGGCTGACCACCGCCTCTTCCCTGCCCTGCAAAGCGTGGTCAGCCAGGCTGTGGATAAGCTCCGTGGCGCCCACTGCCGCGACGGCCGTCCTCTGTTCCCCACCAGCTTGGAGCCCACCTCAGATCTGCCGCCTCTGGGCTCTGAGCCAGCTAAACCCACCAATGGCGGGCAGCCCTATGCTTCCCCCCGCCCCACAGTCTCCAGCCCCAAGATGCTTCAGAGAAAACGCAAGGACAGAGGAGGCTCCCCCTCCATGTCTAGTGCCCAGGTGGCCACCAGATTCAAACTCAAGGTGACACCCACGGAGAAGCCCAATGTCCCCAGCCCCTCACTCCACTCCAGGGAGGAGGCACCTGACTCAGATCCCAAATTACAAAACCCACCTGTTTCCCTGAGCTCCAGCCAGAGGGCCCAGCCCTGGCAGGGCCTGCACCTCACCCTGCCCACGCCAGGGATTGTGGTGGAGGTGGCCTGCAGCCAGGGCCACCTCAGGGGCCCTGTCACACCTCCACTTTCCTCCCCCTACCCCCGCTCTTCCTGCTACCTTCTCCCTGAGCTCTCTCCAGTTGCCTCTTCATCTCCCGCCTCACTGTGTCCAGAGGTGACCTCCTCAAAAGTAGGACCGGGCATGAGTTTGCAGGAGAAGGGCTCCTTGACCCACCACTCCTAGCAGCCACTGTCACTAACAGGTGCTCAAGGTCAAGGTCTCTTGCCCTGCACTTGTGTCCCTTTCCCTCCCCGGCTGCTATGCAGAGCCCCTGCAGCAGCAGCAGGTTCACGAAGAAGAAGCCGCTGCCCTCCATCTCGTCGAAGTCCAGCATGTCTCACTTCTCCAACCGCCTTTATGAGGAGCTCGCCGACTTCCTGACCCAGCAGGCAGCCTCCTTGGTCATCCGCAAGTACGAGTTCGAAAAGGACCTCAGTAAGCAGCTGGGCTTCTTCTCCTTCCCCATCACCCACGTGCTCAGGGACCTTTCCCTGGGCTTAAAGAAGGTAAAAGGCTCCCGCATCCACCTGTCCTCGGAGACCCACCGGAGCTGCCTGCTGCGTAAACTGGAGGAGTCCAAAAGGGCCCGGCAGGCCTCCCGGCTCAGCACCTCCCACTGCAGCACAGAGACACCCTCTGTGCAGCAGGAACCAGCCACCCACACTGCCCAGGACCAGGCCACAGAGCCCTGCCGCTCCCTCTACACCAACTTGCCAGCCAGCCGGCAGCTCAGCCCTTTGGAGCCCAAGCTCTACATGTCTGCCTGCACCGGCATGGGTTCCAGTCCCCCCAAGTCCAAGGACATGGACAATGAGGGCCGTGATAAAGCCGAGATTGAAGATGAAGATGAGGATGAGTTCAAGGATGAAGACCAGGATGAGGACAAGGATGAGGATGGAGTCTAGAGCCTCCCAGAGCCTGGAGAGGAGGCCTCGGTCAGCCACTCCGTGGACGTGGGCCACGGTGACCCACCATGAAGTCCCCACTAGCCACTCGATTCCCTGCTCTGTCAGAGTTGCTGCACATCACACCAGCCCCTGCCAAGAGCAGGAGTCACCACAGGCTGAATGCCCACGAGGAGCTCTGCTGAGACTCTCAAGGGAGCCAGTGAAAGAAATAGAAATAAAGCCTGTGTTGCTGGGACACAGGTTTGCTGTCCTGAGATTTCAGCCGCCATTTTATTTATTTACTTATTT